AGAGAAGCCCTGAAGACATGAGAGAGCAGCCATACAGCTATCTGGGGAAAGAGCAAATGAAGTGTCTCTGAGGTGGGATCTTGCCTAATGTGTTCAAGGAACAGCAGGGGGGCCCATGGTGGATAGGGCGGAGCAAGTGGGGAGTGGTAACAGGAGCATCAGGGCTGGGCACGGTGCTCACGCCTATAATCCTAGCACTTTGGAAGGCCAAGGTGGGTGGATCACTTGAGGTCAGGAGTTCAAGACCAGCCTGGCCAACATGGTGAAACCCTGTCTCTACTAATAATACAAAAATTAGCTGGACATGGTGGCACACGCCTGTGATCCCAGCTAGTCGGAAGGCTGAGGCAGGAGAATTGCTTGAACCTGGGAGGCGGAGGTTATAGTGAGCCAAGATCGTGCCACTGCACTCCAGCCCGGGAGAGACAGAGTGAGACTCTGTCTTAAAAAAAAAAAAAAAAAAAAAAAGCGCATCAGATCAGATAGGACCAGGTAGGCATAGGTAGGGCTTTTATTATTGGCCTGGCGATATGGAAAGCCATTGGGGCATTAGGAGGTTTTAAGCAGTGATCAATACCATGTGTAAGGTATTGTCCAAGGCATTATTCTCAGCAATGTGGGAAGTGAAGAAATATTTGTCAGAGTCCTTGCCTGTGGGGAGTATATACCATGTGCACAAAAACTAGAGGTTGGAACCAGGCCTGGTGGCCTGCACCTGTAGCCCCAGCAACTCAGAAAGCAGAGGTGGGAGGATCACTTGAGCCCAGGTCGAGGCTGCAGTGAGCTATGATCATGCCATTGCACTCCAGCCTGGGTGATAGAGCAAGACATTGTCTCAAATAAATAAACTAGAGGTAGAAAGCAATACATAGAAAAACATGATGCTATGAAGTACAAAGCAAGGAGAAAGAGGAAGGCCTCATGGAAGAAGTGATATATGAGTCAGATCTTGAAGAATAAGAAAATGTCAAGATGATTATGAGGATGAATTGGTAGGGGTGGTAAGTGGGGATGGGATCAGACAGTGGTTGGCCATGGATGGCATGCTAAAAAATCTGTTGCTCCGTAAGTACTGCGAACTGATGGAGCTTTAAGTGAAGAGAATGATCAGCGTCCAAACTTGTCTCCTGAACAAAAGCAAGCCTGGGCCCTGGGCCTGGGTTGGAGCTCTGGAGTTTGGATTTGTGAGATGGGGCTGAGGGTGATATGACAGACAGTGTCTAGGGACAGGGCTAAATGAAAAGCTGGGCAGACAGTCCCACTGTGGTGTTCATCCAGTGGGATGTGGGGAGATGGGCAGAGTTCAAGTGTGAGACAGAGAACCCTGAGCCCAGGAGGACAGGGCTTGGCAGAGAAAGGAGGCAGTCTGCCATAATCTCCTGAGCCGCAAAGGTGTAGCTGCAGATGCTTTTTATATGGTGCTTCCAGCCTTGACTGTGAGTGGGGAGGTGCCTGTTAATGGGCCCAGGCTGTCTTGGACAAGCAGATCTTTGTGTTTGGAAGTAGTGTCTGACGGCAGAGTAAAGGATGGGTGTGATGAGCCTGGAGAGACTGACACGGAGGTAATTTTGGAGGATGATGAGTTATTCAATCAACAGATACAATGGATTTAAGTCATGCTATAGAGGAAATGGAAAGCAAGGAACAAATGCAGGGTGGTTACTTAGGTAGCTGGAACATATAAGAGGATTGAGAGAGATGGAGAAAGGGAGGACGAATTTAAGGACTCAAGCTTGGGTATTTGAGAGAATAATGCCATTAACTAAGAGAGGTAACAGAAAAGGAGAATGTAGGAGAGACTATAACCTTGAACTCTTGGGCTCAAGTTATCCTCCTGCCTCAGTCTCTCAAGCGACTGATGGATCCAGTCCATCAAAATCCATTGTTGCCTTCTTTCCCAGTAGCAGAATTATAACTGAGCATACAACTGCCCAGCAACATGAAATTCCCCTGTCTCCTTTGCAATTAGGTGTGGCTTTATGATGAAGTATTTTCCAATAGAATGTAAGCAAAGGTGGTATGTGTCTTCCAGGCCTAGTGCATAGAACCTGTCATGTGACCCCCTCAGAATCCGCCACTCTCTTTCCCCTTTCTCATGGGCTGGAAAGGTGAATACTAGAGCAACCTTGGAAGCCACATGTTGAAGATGACAGAGCCACCTTCAACTTGGGTCCCTGACCTGATTTGGGAGAAGAAATAAGTTTTCATTTTGGGGTCTTTTTTTTTTTTTTTTTTGATGGAGTCTCATTCTGTCGCCAGGCTGGAGTGCAATGGCGTGATCTCAGCTCACTGCAACCTCCACCTCCCAGGTTCAAGTAATTCTCCTGCCTCAGCCTCCCGAGTAGCTGGGATTGCAGGCACGTGCCACCACACCCAGCTAATGTTTGTATTTTCAGTAGAGACGAGGTTTCACCATGTTGGCCAGGATGGTCTCAATATCCTGATCTGCCTGCCTCAGCCTCCCAAAGTGCTGGGATTACAGGCATGAGCTACCACACCGGCCCACTTTTTATAGCATTTTACAGTCACTCCTAACTAATGCATATGGAACAGTTTGGGAGATAGGGAATAGGGAAGGTGAAGAATTTGGTTTATCACTCAATGGTCAGTATGAGCATTGAAATTAACTTAATCCCCAGGGAAAAGAAAGAATGAAAAGGTATGTCCCTTAAGAGGGCTACAGAAGGCCAGGCACAGTGGCTCATGTTTGTAATCCCCTCACTTTGGTAGGTTGAGTCAGGAGGATTACTTGAGGCCAGGAATTCAAGACCAGCCTGGCCTACATAGCAAGACCCTGTCTCTACAAAAAAATTTTTTAAAAAACAGCTGGGCACAGTGTTGTGCACTTGTAGTCCCAGCTACTTGGGGGGCTGAGACAGAAGGACCATTTGAGCCCAGGAGTTCAATGTTATAGTGTACCACTGCACTCCAGCCTGGGCAACAGAGGGAGACTCTGTCTGTAACGAAAATAAAAAGAGGGCAAAAGAGACAATACTGGAGACAAGCATCTGACACAAAATGTGAAGGGATGTTATGATTGGTGGGGCTCTCTGACACCTATCCATATTTACAAATGTGCCATTAATCATATGGCCAGGTTGGATCCTGAGTAGATTAACAGTTACACGGGTACAGGAATAAGGATGCATGTGGTATTTTTTTTTTTTTTTTGGAGATGGAGCTCCATTCTTGTTGCCCAAGCTGGAGTGTAATGGCACGATCTTGGCTCACTGCAACCTCCACCTCCCAGGTTCAAACGATTCTCCTGCCTCAGCCTCCCAAGTAGCTGGGATTAGAGGTGCGCGCCACCAGGCCCAGCTAATTTTTTGTATTTTTAGTAGAAACGAGGTTTCACCATGTTAGCCAGGCTGGTCTCGAACTCCTGACCTCAGGTGATCCACCCACCTCGGCCTCCCCAGTTGCTGGGATTACAGGTGTGAGCCACCGCACCTGGCTGCATGTGGTATTCTTAATTCTTTCACATCACACTTGAGGTGTGCAACACTCATTGTTTCTCTGTTGTCCTGTACTCCCTTCTCAGACTCTGTTCCCATAACCTCTGCTGGGGGGACAGCAGATTATGAAACCCTGTTCCCATTCCCTTACCGAAGTTGATCAGACAAGGGGAGAGGAGGTGGTTGTTTGACCTAAACTTGGCTAGCCAAATTTTTTCTCCCGAAAATTTGGAATCAAGTCTGAGAAACTTCAATTAGTAAATTGTAAGGCAGAGACTAATGAGGTAATGTAGACTTGAGATTGAAAGTACCCTTTTAAGAACACTGTCTTCAGTGGGGTACGGTGGCTCATGCCCATAATCCCAACACTTTGGGAGGTTGAGGTGGGAGGACTGCTTGATCCTAGAGTTCAAGACCAGCCTGGGCAACAAAGTAAGATCCGTCTCTACAAAAAATTTAAAAAGTTAACCAGGTGTGGTGGCATGTGCCTGTGATCCCAGCTACACGACAGGTGGAGGTGGAGGATCCCTTGAGCCCAGGAGATCGAAGCTGCAGTGAGCCCTGTTCATGCCACTGCACTCCAGCTTGGGCAACAGAGTGAGACCCTGTCTCAAAAACAAAAGGACACTATCTTCAGCCCATGTGTGATGAAGATGCAGATAATGTCTGTCTGCAGAGTGTCAGAAGAAAGAAAAAAATGTGCAAAGGGGGCAGAGAAGAGAGACCACATAGTTTTAGGAAGACAGACAGCCCCGAGCAACCAAAGACTCTTCAGTTTCCGGATCCTGAAGCTCATGAGGTACTACTCCCTATATTTACGTTCTATTAGCTTCTGACCAATCTGACCTCTTTTTGTCTCTCAGGATATATGGGACACCTGCACCGGCATTGGATTTGGCCCCGCAACATCTTAAAGGTACCACCCAACACCTGAAGTGTCTGCCTCCTCCAGTCTCAGGTATTTCTTCATTGCAATGCAGGAACAACCTAATACATACCCCTTGTCTGCCTGATCCCTGGGGAACATGCTGTCCTGTGATGCTGAAGCCTGCAGCTGGTGAACTCATGGTGAACTCGTGGCCCACCTTTGGATTCAGACAAATCTCCCAGGGAGTATTGGCCACCTCCCCTGGCAGACTCAGTACCCCTGGCCCCTGCTGTGGGGTTACCTTGTCTTGGTTGTGGCAGGCCTACTGGCTGTTAGTTCAGCATCATCCTTCAAGAGAACAGAAAGGCTTAGAATAATTGATTGTCATATCTGTGTCTGACCATGCTATTGTGGACTTGGCCTGAACAGCCATAGAAATGCAAGGAATGAGGTTTGAGGGACTTGGGCAGTTGTCTCAAAAAGGGAGTCAAGGCAGAAATCCCTTACCCTGAGCACTGCTCTCAACATGGAGGTAACTCACTGTGGTAGGCAGCCTTTTATTTCATGATTTGACTTTTTGATGAGTCCATGCTAGTTCTCTTGTAGAATATTATGCATTCTTGATTTGGCCAATTATTTCCTCATAATATCTTATAACTTGTTTCTCCAACCCTTGCCTTTTTATTAAAAAAAAAAACTCGACATTATATGTACAGATTTGATTATATTCGGGTTAAACATTTTTAGAAAGAATACTTCAGTAACATTGAGTAGGTTACATCATTTCATGTTAGGCACATAATTTCAGCTTGTCTCACTATTAGTAACGCTAAATTTGGTCACTTGGTTAAGATGATGACCCCCCCTCCCACTCTCTTCACTGAAAAAGGACACACATCCCTTTGCACTTTATAAGTAATCTACAAATAACCCGTTCAACAACTTTTCATCTTATACTTTGAACACCTTTTGTGATCTTTTCCTGAGTCAATTATTTCACTGGGGGTTGCAAAAATGGTGTTCTAACTATAGTAGTCTGTATTTATTAACTAGCATTTTTCTGTAAAGAAGAACTTTCTTTTTTTAAGAGACGGAGTCTAGCTCTGTCTCCCAGATTAGAGTGCAGTGGCACTATCAGAGCTCACTGAAGCCTCAACCTCCTGGGTGCAAGCGATTCTCCCACCTCAGCCTTCTGTGTTGCTGGGACCACAGGCACATGCCACCGTGCCTGGTAAGAGCGTTGTTTTAAGAAAACCATTTTAATGAATTTCTCAGTGGACCACTGGGTAGTGGTTTGTTTCCAATTTTGTTGAAAGCACTTGGAAAGCTCTTGATTTTTAAAAGGATTTGTTACCTAATTATTGGAGCTATTCACTTTCTCAGTACTATCCCCAATATTTTCAGTTATTCCTGTGTTTGGTCCCCAGGAGGTTTTTAAATTCAGACAACGCAGGATTTGAGGTAAAGGTGGAAGAGAGATTCAGCAATCTGTGTAAGATGGAAGAAAAGCTAAGTGGAAACCAAGAACCAGCATGACATCTCGACTGCACCAGTTCTCAGAAAAGCAGTTTTAGAATGCATACTTGTAGAAGTTGAGGATCTAGAAATTAGTTCCCATAAAACTCTGCATGCTTTGGGACCCCTTGGAAAGTTTTTACCTGAAGCCAGAGGTCTATAGTACAGAACACTGAGCAAAGTCTTCCAGGTTTGGTTGATGACAAGCTAAGGGCAGAAATAAAGGAATTTAGAGACTGGCTTTCAAAACAATAGCCTGGATTTCAAGCCTATTGTCTTGTTTCTATTTTGAATTTCAGAAGCCAAATATTAATTTCTTTTTTTCCATTCCTTTTGTAACATCTAAACAGTGCCAAAACACTATCTCCAAGGCAAATGGATTCCCCAGGCAGATGAGAAGATCACATTACTCATGTTCAAAATATTACCCCAGTTGCACAAGTATTGTGGAATTTTGTGCATTTGGATGGAAGACAACTGTTTCTTTATCTTCTTCCAATGTCAAAAGTAAATTTGGTGATTATAACTTTGGCAATATACCCTGCACAGCGTCATCTTGTCTCCCTAACAGGAAGCAGGCTGTGAGCCAAGGGGAAGGCAGAGGACAGAAATGAATGTGTTTCCAGGCTTTCCTGGTGGTTTATGGCATTCTCCAAACTCCTATGCAAGGGCTATTCCTGACCAAGAAGATCTAAAGAGAACGTCTCTGAAATCAAGTCCGGATGAAGGTATGTGATAGGGATCCCTTGGTATTGCGACTCATAACCAATCTGTATGACACCTTTTTAACAGGAGGCCTCATTCTTCTTTTCCCCAACCAGAATTAAGAGAAAAAAAGTGAATATGGTTTTTGCTCACAGAATGGATAACAGCAAGCCACATTTGATTATTCCTACACTTCTGGTGCCCCTCCAAAACCGCAGCTGCACTGAAACAGCCACACCTCTGCCAAGCCAATACCTGATGGAATTAAGTGAGGAGCACAGTTGGATGAGCAACCAAACAGACCTTCACTATGTGCTGAAACCCGGGGAAGTGGCCACAGCCAGCATCTTCTTTGGGATTCTGTGGTTGTTTTCTATCTTCGGCAATTCCCTGGTTTGTTTGGTCATCCATAGGAGTAGGAGGACTCAGTCTACCACCAACTACTTTGTGGTCTCCATGGCATGTGCTGACCTTCTCATCAGCGTTGCCAGCACGCCTTTCGTCCTGCTCCAGTTCACCACTGGAAGGTGGACGCTGGGTAGTGCAACGTGCAAGGTTGTGCGATATTTTCAATATCTCACTCCAGGTGTCCAGATCTACGTTCTCCTCTCCATCTGCATAGACCGGTTCTACACCATCGTCTATCCTCTGAGCTTCAAGGTGTCCAGAGAAAAAGCCAAGAAAATGATTGCGGCATCGTGGGTCTTTGATGCAGGCTTTGTGACCCCTGTGCTCTTTTTCTATGGCTCCAACTGGGACAGTCATTGTAACTATTTCCTCCCCTCCTCTTGGGAAGGCACTGCCTACACTGTCATCCACTTCTTGGTGGGCTTTGTGATTCCATCTGTCCTCATAATTTTATTTTACCAAAAGGTCATAAAATATATTTGGAGAATAGGCACAGATGGCCGAACGGTGAGGAGGACAATGAACATTGTCCCTCGGACAAAAGTGAAAACTATCAAGATGTTCCTCATTTTAAATCTGTTGTTTTTGCTCTCCTGGCTGCCTTTTCATGTAGCTCAGCTATGGCACCCCCATGAACAAGACTATAAGAAAAGTTCCCTTGTTTTCACAGCTATCACATGGATATCCTTTAGTTCTTCAGCCTCTAAACCTACTCTGTATTCAATTTATAATGCCAATTTTCGGAGAGGGATGAAAGAGACTTTTTGCATGTCCTCTATGAAATGTTACCGAAGCAATGCCTATACTATCACAACAAGTTCAAGGATGGCCAAAAAAAACTACGTTGGCATTTCAGAAATCCCTTCCATGGCCAAAACTATTACCAAAGACTCGATCTATGACTCATTTGACAGAGAAGCCAAGGAAAAAAAGCTTGCTTGGCCCATTAACTCAAATCCACCAAATACTTTTGTCTAAGTTCTCATTCTTTCAATTGTTATGCACCAGAGATTAAAAAGCTTTAACTATAAAAACAGAAGCTATTTACATATTTGTTTTCACTCAA